GCATATGAAATTTGAAAAATTGAAATTCCATCAAAGCTAAAAATTTTGGATAGTACTTTGCGAAAACAAGGTAAAATAACTTTTGGTGTTGCCATCCAAAGAGCTGAGCTTTAAGTTTCCCTTTGTACATATAGGCCACATTCTGTCTTTTACATTTGAGAAAAGCAAATTAAGGATAATGAGAAGATTCATTTGCTTTTGTAAAGTGCTGCACACACATACACACAAATATGTTTGACTATTATTCCTCTTTTTTCAGGTTTACTTAAATGAATTCTCAAGATTAACTCTGAAGCCATGGTAAAACAAATAGAGATCATGTATTGTTCTCCAAAGATTCTCCATCATATACTTGTAGAGCTGGTCTACACCATGATCTTGTCATAGGGAATAACAAAATAGTAAGAGTGGGATGTTAGAATGAGATCAACAAATAACTTTACCTTTGAACAGATGTTAAATTGCAGTGTGTGGGGCTCAATTTACTATTATCAAATATCTTCCCTATAAAAATACACATTTATCTGACTGGAAAGACATTCAGAGTTTTAGGCAGACAAACAAATGTATGTGAACATCTAACCTGCTTTAAAATTCTGAACATTTCTATTAAACGCTGGGTCAAAATTCTGGTTCTTGTTGAGTTGTCTTTTTTCTTCTTTGCAGCTCTCTCACTGGGCTTGACTAAATGAAGAAGTTAGGTTTGTTGTCTGCAATAATCTAAGGCTTTTAGAAAACTCAACTTGGGATGTCCTCAACAATAAGAAAAGTTGTGTCTGTATTTACTTCTGATCCTAGGTAGATCTTCACATATTAGATACAGGGCATAGAAACTCTAAACATCCTAGTGTGGCTGTATTCTAGGCACAAATACTATTGAAGATAACTCAATGGCAGAGCTTTAAAACAAACAGTCTCTATTTCACCCTAGAGTAATGTTTATTCAAGTTATTTTTTACATTTGTTGCTTGGCTGTGAAAATATTATACATTGGGTCTTCCTTTGGCATCCTGAAAGCTGGGACATGGACAAGATAAACCAGACATTTGTGAGAGAATTCATTCTTCTGGGACTCTCTGGTTACCCCAAACTTGAGATCATTTTCTTTGCTCTGATTCTAGTTATGTACGTAGTGATTCTAATTGGCAATGGTGTTCTGATCATAGCAAGCATCTTGGATTCTCGTCTTCACATGCCCATGTACTTCTTCCTGGGCAACCTCTCTTTCCTGGATATCTGCTATACAACCTCCTCCATTCCCTCAACACTGGTGAGCTTAATCTCAAAGAAAAGAAACATTTCCTTCTCTGGATGTGCAGTGCAGATGTTCTTTGGGTTTGCAATGGGGTCAACAGAATGTTTCCTCCTTGGCATGATGGCATTTGATCGTTATGTGGCCATCTGTAACCCTCTGAGATACCCCATCATCATGAACAAGGTGGTGTATGTACTGCTGACTTCTGTATCATGGCTTTCTGGTGGAATCAATTCAACTGTGCAAACATCACTTGCCATGCGATGGCCTTTCTGTGGGAACAATATTATTAATCATTTCTTATGCGAGATCTTAGCTGTCCTAAAATTAGCTTGTTCTGATATATCTGTCAATATTGTTACCCTAGCAGTGTCAAATATTGCTTTCCTAGTTCTTCCTCTGCTCGTGATTTTTTTCTCCTATATGTTCATCCTCTACACCATCTTGCGAACGAACTCGGCCACAGGAAGACACAAGGCATTTTCTACATGCTCAGCTCACCTGACTGTGGTGATCATATTTTATGGTACCATCTTCTTTATGTATGCAAAACCTAAGTCCCAGGACCTCCTTGGGAAAGACAACTTGCAAGCTACAGAGGGGCTTGTTTCCATGTTTTATGGGGTTGTGACCCCCATGTTAAACCCCATAATCTATAGCTTGAGAAATAAAGATGTAAAAGCTGCTATAAAATATTTGCTGAGCAGGAAAGCTATTAACCAGTAAGATCAAAGGGATATATGGGTCTTTTATGTATA